AAGGTCACCTCCCTTCTGAGGTCCTCCCTGAACCTTCCCCTACTCATTCTCTATAAGGCACTCTATTTGTTTCTGTTATACACGCATTCACTAAACATATTTACTATGTGCCAGGCACTGTTCTCAGTGCTGGGGATATAGCAGTGAAGAAACAGAAACCCTTGCACTCACTGAGCTCATATCTTAGGGTGAGAAACAGTTATTAAGCAAGATCAGGATGGAAAACAGATGGTACGGTAGTGTGAAATGCTAAAGAGAAAAATAACTACGGAAAAGGGATAGGAAGTGTGTGTATCGCAGTTGACTTATTTGTTCGCGTTGTTTACCTGCGTTCTGTCTGCATCTCCCACTAAACTGTAAGCTCTACATCTCCCATCTGTCTTATTTACCAATGCCAACCGGGGCTCAGCGCAGCGCCTGACACACAGCAGGCAGCTGACAGACAGGTGTTGAGCAAGGAGCAAAGGCGCATCTTCATTGCTCTGTCCTTGCTTCTAGGAGGCGAATTGGGAAATCCAGAGGGAAAGGAAAAGCGAGGAAAGTGGCTCGCTTTTGGCGCTGGGGAAGAGGTGTACAGTGAGCAGTCACGCTCAGAGCTGGCTTGGGGGACACTCTCACGCTCAGGAGAGGGACAGAGCGACAGAGGCGCTCGCAGCAGCGCGCTGTACAGGTGCAACAGCTTAGGCATTTCTATCCCTATTTTTACAGCGAGGGACACTGGGCCTCAGAAAGGGAAGTGCCTTCCCAAGCTCCAACTGCTCATAAGCAGTCAACCTTGTCTAAGTCCAGGTCTGAAGTCCTGGAGCGATTCTCCACCCACCACGACCACTCACCTACTCGCCTGCGCTTCACCTCACGTGAGGATTTTCCAGGTTCCTCCCAGTCTCTGGGTAGGCGGGGAGCGCTTAGCAGGTATCACCTATAAGAAAATGAGAATGGGTTGGGGGCCGGTGCAAGACAAGAATATCCTGACTGTGATTGGTTGAATTGGCTGCCATTCCCAAAACGAGCTTTGGCGCCCGGTCTCATTCGTTCCCAGCAGGCCCTGCGCGCGGCAACATGGCGGGGTCCAGGTGGAGGTCTTGAGGCTATCAGATCGGTATGGCATTGGCGTCCGGGCCCGCAAGGCGGGCGCTAGCTGGCTCCGGGCAGCTCGGCCTTGGGGGCTTCGGGGCCCCGAGACGCGGGGCGTATGAGTGGGGCGTGCGCTCCACGCGGAAGTCGGAGCCTCCTCCCCTGGATAGGGTGTACGAGATCCCTGGACTGGAGCCCATCACCTTTGCGGGGAAGATGCACTTCGTGCCCTGGCTGGCGCGGCCGATCTTTCCGCCCTGGGACCGCGGCTACAAGGACCCAAGGTTCTACCGCTCGCCCCCTCTTCACGAGCATCCGCTGTACAAAGACCAGGCCTGCTATATCTTTCACCACCGTTGCCGCCTTCTCGAGGGTGAGGCCCCAGGACGGGCGGCAAGGGACCGTCTTCTTTATTTTTGTGGCTAATTACCTCAAAGGTGTAAAGCAGGCCCTCTGGCTCACCAAGACCAAGTTAATAGAAGGCCTTCCCGAGAAAGTGCTTAGCCTTGTTGATGATCCAAGGAACCACATAGAGAACCAAGACGAGTGCGTTCTGAATGTGATCTCTCACGCCCGTCTCTGGCAGACCACTGAGGAAATCCCCAAGAGAGAGACCTACTGGTAAGTTCCCCCAAGTAAAGAAGATTTCCTACTAAGTCCCCAAATGTCTCTTTTTGTCTTCAAGCCCGGTCATCGTGGACAACCTAATACAGCTGTGTAAATCTCAGATTCTCAAGCATCCTTCTCTGGCCAGGAGGATCTGTGTCCAAAACTCCACGTTTTCTGCTACCTGGAACCGAGGTTGGTCATCTTGTACACCAGAAAGCCTTGGTCAGGTTAGAGTAACCATTTTTCTCCCTTTTAGAGTCTCTTCTCCTTCAAGTCCGTGGTTCTGGTGGAGCCCGACTGAGCACTAAGGATCCTCTGCCCACCATCGCCTCCAGAGAGGAGATTGAAGCTACTAAGAATCATGTTCTAGAGACCTTCTACCCCATATCACCCATCATCGATCTTCATGAATGCAATATTTATGATGTGAAAAATGACACAGGTAAGGATCAATGTCTTGGACTTTTAGGCAGTTCCACCCCTCCACATAATTGTGTCTCTTGCAGGATTCCAGGAAGGCTATCCTTACCCCTATCCCCATACCCTGTACTTACTGGACAAAGCCAATTTACGACCACACCGCCTTCAACCAGATCAGCTGCGGGCCAAGATGATCCTGTTTGCTTTTGGCAGTGCCCTGGCTCAGGCCCGGCTCCTCTATGGGGTATGTAGGTGGAGAAGACCACTGAGTTGCTTGATTTGTTTTCCTTGTCCCCTTTTCCTCTCAGAATGATGCCAAGGTCTTGGAGCAGCCCGTGGTGGTGCAGAGCGTGGGCACGGATGGACGTGTCTTCCATTTCCTAGTGTTTCAACTGAATACCACAGACCTGGACTGTAACGAGGGTGTCAAGAATTTGGCCTGGGTGGACTCAGACCAGCTCCTCTATCAGCATTTTTGGTGTCTCCCAGTGATCAAAAAGAGAGTGGTTGTGGTAAGTTGAGCCATCTCCTGCCTGACCCAGGAGGGCACCAGGAGGAACCTTTTTCTACTTCCAGAAAAATAAAAGACATTCCAGCGGACCAAAATGTGTTTGCAAGACAAGAAATGGAAAATGGCTTTTAGACGGCCCCCAAATATTTAAAGTGAGATGGATACCTTCCCTCCCAACCCACCTTCCGCCAAGGCCATCGCGACTCCACAAGAACACAGAATTTGCAGGCCCAGGAAAAGAAGGCAGACGCCTCAAACACAAAACATCTTGTTATGCACCAGGAACAAAAACTGTGCCCAAGAAGTCACCTTGCATTTTGTAATCAGTGTAATAAACTCCAACCCACATTCCCCAAACATGTCAGGAAGGGCTGCGGAAAAAAGATGTCCCTTTAATAAAACGTTATCAACATATATCGTACACAAACTACAATGTATCATAATTACTTTTTTTTCCTCTCT